ATTAGATTTGTCTGACTAAATTTTTTCTTTGATTACCTTAAATCCGAACGAAGCTCCTTTTCCAATGAATAAGCAATTAAAAATGGGTAAGGTCTATGATGGGAAACAATTAATAAGGTTAATGAGAAAAGCCGATTAGAGTAGAAAATCCAACTGGATTTGACATCAGACAAAGCCTGATTTAAATCCTGACAGCCACTTACTGATAGTCAGGAGTCTCAGTTTCTTCATCTGTAAAACGGGCATAACAATGTTTTCTACTCATTCCAATCCCAGGGGTGTGTACATTCAATGAAACAATAGGCTTTGGTTCCTGGCACACTGTCAGTGAGCAATATTTGTTAAAATATAAAACTACCTTTTATATTATTATTTATAGTATTATAAGCTGGCCAGTTACAATACAGCCTCTCTCTGCAGTCTGATATATTTTGATCGTGTGCATGAAAAACGCTGCAGGGCGCTGGATTACTCAGGAACGCAGGCGCGGGTGCTGGACGCTTGGGATGCTTAGGCGGTTTGGATCGCCCTCGGGAGTCTGCGGATTGGGACCGACGGTCAGTGCTGGGCGCGACCTCTGCCTGGACCTGGCTCTGGGGAGCCGGCAACGCTGCCCCTCCCTCCCCTCGCCCCCGCCCCCACCCCAAACACACACACACACCCTTCACTTGCTCACTCAGTGAAGCACCGGGTTCAGAAGGCACCGGGTCCAAACCCTCGTTTTAAAGGACTGGAAGCTAGAGAAGGCAGGTGACTTCAATCAAGGTCACCGGCATCTGAGGGACGAACCCCGCATGGCCTTTCGTTGCTGGGCAGCACCCGGCGCGCGCGACCTCCGGCCGCTGGCGTCAGGGAAGGCGGCCCAGGGCACAGGTGGCGGGCGTCGGGGGCGAGGCGCGCGGTGGCGCAGCCAGGAAATCCCGAGCCCACTGGGCGCCCCCCTCGGGAGCGCGGGCACGTGTGCAGCAGTTTACTGCGCGCCCCCGAGGGCCGGGGCTTCCCCTTCCCCGCCCCCTTGGCTTTCGCAGTCAAATCCCGCTCTCCGCCCGCCGCCCGCGGAAGTCTCACCGCGCAGCAGCACCCCCAGCCCGGGCGGTTCCGGGGACCGAAGGGCGCGGCACGTAGGGGGCCCGTAGGATCCAAACTGCGGAGGAGAAGCAGGAGGAGGGAGGAGGAAGAAGACAAAGGTGTGGAGGAGGAGGGGAGGGAGGAAGAAGGAAGTCTTTTCATCTCCACCCGACCCCTTGCTAGGAGCAGCTTCTAGTTGCAGCTCAAGACCCGCGAGTTCACCCTCCGCGCCAAGCACCCAACTCCCGGCTCTGCCTACAGTCACCCACAGACCTAATGATCGACTAAGCGCCGTAATGGCCCGAGATGACACCAGGAGACTCCCTTGCTGTGCGCCTCCGGAAGACGCGGAACGTAGCCCCTTTCTCACACTCCTGGGACACAAAAATACCCGACAACTCAAAGTCGCCAAACCACATCTTTTCATGCTTTGAAGACTTCTGCCCAAGGCTGTGGCAGGAGTATGTCCAACTGTGATTTGGGATTCTTTTTAAACATCGAATCAAAGGGAAGAGGGGAGGGATTCGCAACTAAATGGTAGTTGTTTTCAAGCAAGTCTTTACGTAGCCCCAAACCTACTCTAGTATTCGGTGATTCAGCCCCAAAACATCTCTGCCTGCCTTTATGTTCGGATCTCACTCCATTATTTGTCAGCACCAAGTACTAAACCCACAAAGCGATCGCTGTACGGGACACCAAACCCATACCTGCCCGTCCCCTACCTTCCAGGCAACCAGTGTCAATCTCCTCACTATACATAATTCCCAACATCCCTGCCCGAAGTGAGGAGAACGGTAATTTAAATAATACAGCGGGGGAGGAGAGGACACACTGTTTTTGAAAGACTGTAAGCATTCTGCTGTTCCACTCTGCGTCCTTACACTTGCTGAGCACTGACACCAAATTTAAATGGCGTTCCTTCAAAACTGATGTAATTGTAAAGAGCTGTAAAGGGCAATGACCTCAAGTGGATGTTTTTTCCCAGGTACCCTACAAGGTTTGCACAAAGCAAGAAAGCATCATGTAACCGAAATGCTGAAAAGTATAGATGCTGCAAAACCTCATTCTGAGACTGAGAACTATGAATAGTCAGTGTATTTCCTTCTGCGGTGCAGAAAAAGAACAACCAAAAAGAAAGCAACAAGGGGAGATGTTATTTATTTTAATGACACCAAAACTACCAATCCTAGCAATTTAATAAATTAAAATCATAGTCCTTTAAATGTATTTAATGGTTCAAGTTTGTGTATTTGGTGTTAACTCTCTGGTAAAGTTTATGGAAAACAGTGAAGTACGTTAATTGAGCAAATTTTATATTAAAAAAGGAATAACACATTTTAAAATGTTTTTATATACCCACAATATTTGTGTTTCTTAGCTTGGTTCCTACTATTACATAATACAATGCATTTCTTATTTTTTAAAGAGCAAAAAGTGTTGTCACTTCTGGATCACTTTATGGTAATTCCTAGGTATACTTCTAAGCAAACAAACATATCTATTTATAATTTTATTCAACTCACAAGTAAGAGATATTTAAAAAAAACAAATTGAAAGTTTTTTTTTTCTTCCTGATGCAAAACTTAACAAACTCCAATTAAATTCAATATTGGTCTGCCAGGGAAACGACCATAAAATTTACAGAAATTCTCCCAAAGATGCCTTTCAATTCTTCTCCTGACTTTAGTTCTAACTATACCATTTTTTTATAATTCCTCTATAAAAATCGAATCAAATCAAAGACGACGAGGAAAGAAAAATATTTCTAGAGTGATCTTAATTAACTGATCATTTCAGCAAAGAGCATTAGCAATGAAGAAGCGGCGAAACTGTAGGGAGAAAAAAAAGGATGCATTTTGTTCTTCGTGTTTATAATCCTTCCTAGAGAACAGAAACTACGAGCATGATTTATGGAACTGCATTATCTTGGATTTTCTCCGCAGATTTGACTCAACTTAGTATCAGTGTTCTGTTAAAGCGCTGGAATAAGTGGATACATCTGCAGAGGTAAGAAACGTGGTTTGGGTCGGATGAGCCTCCTTGTTGCTGGAGGGTGCTTCGAGGACCAGGCTTAGGAGAGAAGGGGTTAAGTCAGACCCTGTCTTTAGCGGCGCAACGTGCCCAGTTTTGTCTGTTAAAGTCAACGTCGCCCAACTGGAGCCAGCCAATGGACGGCCGGGAGCGCCCGGGACAGCCCAGTGGAGGGGTGTGGCCTCAGGCTGTCACTCAGCAGTGAGGAATGACACCCGGGCGGGAGGGGGGTGGTACAGTGGAACGCAAGGGAAGGAAAGAGAAAAGAAACAGATAAAACCAGGGCAGGGGGTAAAAAAGTTCCCCGCGCCTCTCGGAATCCAGCGGCCGCGGCCGCGGCTACCGCCGCCGCCGCCGGGGGTGGGCTCCGGAAGAGCCTGCCCAGCAGGGAAGGGGAGGACGGGCCAGGAGCGAAATCCTGCAGGCGAGGAAGGGACAGACGCGCAAAGAAAAAGTGACTCGGGCTGTGCGCCCCGGCGGCGCTCGGGAGGGGACTGCTGCCACGGAGGGGCCCCCGCCAATCCTCCTTCACGTCCCCCGAGGGGGCAGACCCCAGCCCGCCCCTAAGGGCGAGAAGCGATGAGATAATCCAGCTGAGCTGCGAAAGGAGAGCGTCTGGCTCTGGATTCGGGGGGAGGGGGTCTCCGGGCGGGGTGGGCCTCTAAGGTGGGGGCGAGGGTCGGCGCTGATCCTGGGACGGAGTGGGGCGGGAGCTGCTGGGCCGCGCAGCAGTGGGCGGCGGCGGCCTCGCACACCCAGCTCACTCGCGCTGCGGCCGCCGGCGCTCTCTGTCCCGCTCGGAGCTGCTCGGCGCCCCAGCTGCCCGCCCCGCCGGCCGCTCCTGCCCGCGGCGCAGATGGCTGTGCGCGGCGCCAACACCTTGACGTCCTTCTCCATCCAGGCGATCCTCAACAAGAAAGAGGAGCGCGGCGGGCTGGCCGCGCCAGAGGGGCGCCCGGCGCCCGGGGGCACAGCGGCATCGGTGGCCGCGGCTCCCGCTGTCTGCTGTTGGCGGCTCTTTGGGGAGAGGGACGCGGGCGCGTTGGGGGGCGCCGAGGACTCTCTGCTGGCGTCTCCTGCCGGTACCAGAACAGCTGCGGGGCGGACTGCGGAGAGCCCGGAAGGCTGGGACTCGGACTCCGCGCTCAGCGAGGAGAACGAGAGCAGGCGGCGCTGCGCGGACGCGCGGGGGGCCAGCGGGGCCGGCCTTGCGGGGGGATCCTTGAGCCTCGGCCAGCCGGTCTGTGAGCTGGCCGCTTCCAAAGACCTAGAGGAGGAAGCCGCGGGCCGGAGCGACAGCGAGATGTCCGCCAGCGTCTCAGGTCTGCTGCGGCTTCGCGGGGATGGGGGCCGGTCTCTTGTTTCTGTTCCCACCGGGGTCCGCAGGCGACCGCAGCCCAAGGACCGAGGACGACGGTGTTGGCCCCAGAGGTGCACACGTGTCCGCGCTGTGCAGCGGGGCCGGCGGCGGGGGCGGCAGCGGGCCGGCAGGCGTCGCGGAGGAGGAGGAGGAGCCGGCGGCGCCCAAGCCACGCAAGAAGCGCTCGCGGGCCGCTTTCTCCCACGCGCAGGTCTTCGAGCTGGAGCGCCGCTTTAACCACCAGCGCTACCTGTCCGGGCCCGAGCGCGCAGACCTGGCCGCGTCGCTGAAGCTCACCGAGACGCAGGTGAAAATCTGGTTCCAGAACCGTCGCTACAAGACAAAGCGCCGGCAGATGGCAGCCGACCTGCTGGCCTCGGCGCCCGCCGCCAAGAAGGTGGCCGTAAAGGTGCTGGTGCGCGACGACCAGAGACAATACCTGCCCGGCGAAGTGCTGCGGCCACCCTCGCTTCTGCCACTGCAGCCCTCCTACTATTACCCGTACTACTGCCTCCCAGGCTGGGCGCTCTCCACCTGCGCAGCTGCCGCAGGCACCCAGTGAACCCGCTTGGGCTGAGGCAGCGAGTGATTCCCGCGCTCCGGCTCCGGACCGGCGCTGACAGCTGTAGGCTGTAGCCTGCACGGGGCGCCCCGCCAAGGAGGCACCTGGAGGTGAAACCCAGCTCCAGCTCCCGTTAGCCAGGACTTGTCCCCTGGCAGCTGGGCTGAGTCTGCCCTGAGGGGGCGCCTTTTTCTAATTTGAACAGAGGCACCCTATGGCCTAGGGGCCCTGATCGCCCACCTGCCTGGAAGCCCCTGGGCTCTATTTATTATCATGACAATGTTGGAATTAAATTTTGATTCGAATATGTCTGCCTGGGGGTGGGGTTTTCCCTGAGCGGCAACTCCTGGAGACCACATAGCCTGAATCCTCAGAATTTCAGGCCTGCTGGGAGCTTTCTGCACTAGGCCACACTAGTTCATGGTATCCATGCTACCAATCTATGTGTATCTACATATCTTTTATTTTTGGAAATTGCATTTGTAACCAAGGGGTGCGAAACCCTGGCAGTCCCAGGCAGCACCAGGCCAGGGGTTGATTTGAAACGTGAAGGATTGGGTTTTCAGGCCCTCTGCTCCACCCCTCCTGTGTGTCAGAGCTAGGGTGGGGGTGCCCGATTCGGGTGCTGAATGTAAGGAGGGGAGCCTCCAAGTGTGGTGCAAGCCGGGGGTCTCCACATCTTCCTTCTCTGAAGTCCAGGTACCTGCACAAGCAGGAAGCGCCTGGGAGTCCCGGAAGGAGGAGAGCGCACACCCAGGCAGCCCTCTGCGGAAACTTTCCTTGGTTTCTTTTTATTTGTGTAAAGGAGGTTAAGACGTGTCGCACTTTTCAGTTGTTTGTATTCAAATGACGATTATTTTTCTACTCAATGTGAATATCCCTGGCCAGCCTTTCCACGGCGCCCACCGCAGTGCCGCTGCCTGGCCCTCAGTGTCTACCTTCTGCCCTCTGCGACTCCAGTGCTCTGGCCCGGGACTCCCCTATCCGCCCCTCACTTACCCTTAAACAGGTGATCCCACCTGTCTTGTCAACCTCGCCGCTTTTCGCCTCCTTAATGGCACTGTGCACTCAACTAGAGTATTAACTGTAAAAAGATTTGTGAAGTTTGGAAGCTCTATTCGCTGTATTTTTTCTTTAATTTATAAACTTTTAGTTTAACATGCCCTCCTGGACGCCGCGTTTTCTCTGAAACTGT